ACAATGACTTGGCCATTTATTAAGCGCCTGCTGGATGCCTGGCAAATGCTGTCAAGAAGGTGACATGAAGATTCCCCAATTTCCAGAAGAGGAAACTAAGGCTGAGGAGGGGGAGCCTTGCGGGTGTGGGGAGCACAGCGTGGTGATTGGGGCCCAGGACCCAAGAGGCCCACGGAAGAGTTTCCAGTCCCTTTAATCCACTGCCTCCCCCCTGGCAGCTCTGAGGATGACGCAGATGGAGGTCTTTAGGAGCAGATTCCTGGAGAATGCGGTAGCCCCGCCAGGATGTCAGGAGGACATAGAACAGGCCCTCCCTACCCTTATCCTCAGCCAGACCTTGGGCCCAGTCCCCCGGCAGGCCGGGCCTAATTCTGTGCCTCTGACTCAGCCTCTGGTGCGCAGAGGCCAGGGGGCGCGAGCATGAACAGTTCAGGCTGGCCCCCCGGGGGCCGCGCGCTGGGGCTGGAAATAGCTCATTTTGATCCCGCTACCTCGGCCAGGAGCCCAGACCTGGCAACTGATGCAACCAGCTGCTCCTGCAGCAAGAAAGAAGTTAGATGACCGTTGGGACGGACTGATTGGCCCAACTGATGGAGGAATAGCGGTTAGAGAGAGGGCAGAGCGCGCCCCCCCCCCAACCCGCCCCACTGCCCCTGCAACAGAAAGAATGGTAGTTAGACCGGGGTCGGGACAGGACTTCTGCAGCAAGAAGGCGCTTAAAAAGCGGGACTTTTAAGCGAGGGTACTTTAGATCACCTCCTAACCGCAAGCCCAGCCTCAGATCCTTCCCATTGGTGCACGGTCTTGCCAATTACTGCTACACTCGGCAGGTTCTCCAATCAAACACGCCCTGTCGGGCAGGCAGTCGTCCCAGCCAATCCTGAAACACCTCCCTCCGGGTACTTCTGTTTCCTCTCTTTCATTGGTCGCCTTGGAGGCCGCTCGCCTCCGGCGCGGGCACAGAGAGGGGCGGGGCTGATAGGGCGTTGCTAAGCGACGGAGATGCGCGCGGGGCCTGTTGGGTGAAGGAGCAGAGCGGCCGGAAGCGCGGAGGGAGCCGCGGGATGGACCGCAGGTGAGGCCGATCGCTCTTCCAGGGACTACAGGGTTCTGCCCTCCTCTAATGTCCCCCTCCCCAGGGCTGCGGCGAAACCACGTGCTGCCTGAACCCCACTTTCCTCTTGCAGCCTGCCAGTTTTCTCCATTCAAGATAGTCCCTTTGGAGATGCGCCCCTGGGTCGAAGCCACTACTGGCCATCCCAGAGCCAGACCTGGTGTCCCAAGGTGAGGACACCCCTCAAAGAGTGCTGAGTGCCCTTTTTCTTCTTGTGCTCTTCCCTGATCTTAGACCCTGAGCCCATCCAGGTCTCAGAGATCCAGGCTCCCACAAGCTCCCAAGGCTCTAGCCACAGGTCCCAACTCCCCTGAGCTGTTTGAGGAGTCCTGGCCATCCAGTTCAGGGACCCCCTCCCTGCCCAGCACCACTGAGGGACAGATGTGGGCCTCCCCAGCACCCACCCTGATTGACAGCGGGGACTCCGTGGTGGCCAAGTAAGTACCAGCAGCCCTGGGGGAAAAAGAGGTCCACTCACCTCCTATCCCCTGATGTTCACAGGTATATAAACAGGTTCCGCCAGGCTCAGCCCACCAGTCGAGAGGAGCGCCAGCCTGCAGGCCCAACCCCAGCTGACTTTTGGTGGCTGCAGTCTGACTCTCCAGACCCCAGCAGTCAAAGTGCAGCAGGTACCTCTTTCAGTGCCATCCACTACTCCCACGCCCTCATACCTCAACTGGGGCTTCTCAGCAGGAGCCAACAAACCAGAAGGAAGACCCCATACAGCTGTCCCTACTGCGGTCAACGTGACCAGTGCATCCCATGCTGTGGCTCCCCTTCAGGAAATAAAGCAGGTGACATCCCCATTCACTCCCTCCCTTGGGTGTGGGGCTGGCGTCTGACCCTGTCACCCTGCAGAACCTCCACACATGGAACTCATCCCTGCTGGACCTGGAGACGCTGAGCCTACAGAGCAGAGCTGCCAGGCTGCTCAAACGCAGGTGCCCGCACCCCTGCCCCCATCACCCTTCCTTCCATTGCCTCACTCCTGCCTTCTCCCTGCAGCAAAGCCTCCATCTCCTCCTCCTCCTCCCTCAGCCCCAGCGATGCCAGCACTTCCTCATTCCCCACCAGCTCTGATGGCCTCTCTCCCTTCTCGGAGACCTTCATCCCTGACTCCAGCAAGGGCCTTGGCCCCAGGGCACCCGGTAAGGGCTGAGAGGCAAAGACTGAGGGCAGCCCTCACCCTCTCCTCTCTACCTCCCCCTACAGCATCCCCGGCACCAGCCCAGGCCCAGACCCCCACCCCTGCTCCAGCCCCAGCCTCCTCCCAAGCACCCCTTCGGCCAGAGGATGACATTCTGTACCAGTGGCGGCAGCGGCGGAAGCTTGAACAGGCTCAGGGAAGCAAGGGTGACAGAGCTTGGGTGCCGCCTCTGACCCCTGCCCTCCGCACGTTGGTGAGCCGAGGGAGGGAGGAGCCTGGGGGGAGCTCTGTCTCAGATCTCTCTTATCTGTCTACAGACCTCTCCTGCTCCAGTGGAGACCCTCAGTTCTCTGGGGACCCAGCCTAACCATGTCCCACTGTGGAGCAGTGTGGCCCAGCCTGGTCCACCAGAGGCCTTCTATGTGGAGAGGCCTCCTTTTCCCTCAGTGTCCTCTCCACACATCTTTTGGGCCCCCAGCTCCCACGGGTTCTTCTGGGCCCCACAGTCTGGGCCTTGGGTATCCCTTGGGGCTGTTCCTCCCACGCAGCAGGCCTCCACCCTAGCACATCTGGGCTCTACCCTCGCGCCCCCGGCTTCCCTGGCCTCCACCCTCGAACCCCCGGCCTCCACCCCAGCTCCCCTGGCCTCCACCCTTGCACCCCCAGCCTCCACCCCGGCTCCCCTGGCCTGTACCCCTGCACCTCCAGCCTCCACCCTCGCATCCCCAGCTGTCCCCCAGGGCCTGCCCATCCCTGACCCAAGCAGCTGTGCCCAGCCTAAGAGCCTGGGGCCCAAGTCTCGGAGGAGCAGAGCCCCTCGCCCAGAGGCTGCCGAGCAAGTCCCTGCAGCTGGCCAGGGACCTGGCCCTCAGCTCAGGGGTGTCCTGGGCCAGGTAGTGGCAGCTCGGCTGTTCCCTGACAGCCTGGAGGACACGCCTCCTCACTTCGAGGGCCCCCCTCCACCCAAGGCTGGATCTCCGAAAGTCCAGGCCACACAACCCCAAACCAAGGTCACTCCCCCTCCATCTGAATCCCAGTGTCGGGCCAAGGCCGAGTCTCTGAAAGCCAAGGCCTTGCCGCCCGCAGCGGGGTCAGTGATACGGAAGAGCGAAGCCACTCCTTCCCCTGGAGCCTGCCTGCAGCCCGAGGTCCCACTCTCTCCAGCTGAGCAGGCAACCACAGTCAAGGCCTCGCCGCCAGCCTTCCAGGTGGGGTCTCCGGAGGCCCTGGCCCCGCCCCCGCCCGCTGCTGACCACGCCCCCTCGGAGGCCCTGCTTGCCCAGGCCGCCCTGCTGCTGCAGGCTGCAGAAGGTGATGCCCGCGCCCTCCTGGATGTTGGAGGCCCTTGGAGCTCATTCTTTTCTCCCCGGCCCAGACTCCGACGGCAGCGAGTTCCAGGACGATCCCGTGCTGCAGGTGCTAAGAGCCCATAGGGCAGAGCTGAGTCGGCAGAAAAGGTGACCGACCCTCCATCCCCAGAGTCTATGACCCCCAGCCTCTGCTCTCCCGGCCTTTCTCCAGGGAAGCGGATGCCCGATTATCGTTCCTGTTGGACCAGGCTGAAGACCTGGGATCTTGGTCCCCTCCAGCCGGGTCGCCCCCTAGGTCCCCAAGGAGGCTGCTAAGAAGGGAAGGAGATTCCCTGGAGGCCAGAAGACTTTGAATTGTACAGATTCTATTTTACCCAGTGAGGCTCTTTTTTTTTTTTTCATACAGTTACTGGTTATCTGTGAGAAAGGGGTTGTTTGGAAAGGCCAAGGGGTCATGCCAATTTAAGGAAATGCCCCCCATCCTCCGCTGCCCCATGGCTCTGCCCTGCCCCCCACCCCTTCCTGACCACGGAAACAAGATCTCCTTTCTGGTTATATCTTCCTTGGGGCAGAGGGAGTTTCAGACAAGACTTCTGGCAAGACTGGGACCCACCTTATCTGGCTTCACTCAGGAGCCCTGGCTCAAATGGACCAAAGGACTGCCCTCCACGGAGGAAGCTACTAGGGTCATCAGAGTGTTGGATGATGGTCAGGCTATAGCCCACACATGCTTGAGCAGCAGCAGCATCTGGTGCAGCTGACCCCTCCCTCCTTGAAGCACTTTCTCTCCCTGCTTCCAGCCCTTCTCTCTGCACCTCTCTGGTCAGGCCTAGTCACTAGCCCAGCATGTCAACTTTGGCATGACCCAGGGCCATGGCGTTGACATCTCTATCTGCACCCACCCATAGGTGCTCTTGTCTAGCTTAATGACTCTAAACCCCGTCTCTATTCTGATAATCCTCAAATTTCTGTCTGTAACCTAGACCTGGCCACGAAACCTTGGGCTCCTACCTCATTACCATTTCTACCCAAGGGTTTAAAAGACATCTCAAATTCCATAGGTCCTAAATGGAGTTTCCAATCTTTCCCCCTAGGCGTGCCTCTCCCCAGCTTCTTTTTTTTTTTTTTTTTGGATGGAGTCTAGCTCTGTCACCCAGGCTGGAGTGCCATAGTGTGATCTCGGCTCACTGCAAGCTTCGCCTCCCGGGTTCACGCCATTCTCCTGCCTCAGCCTCCCGAGTAGCTGGGACTACAGGTGCCCGCCACCACGGTCGGCTAATTTTTTTTGTATTTTTAGTAGAGACGGGGTTTCACTGTGTTAGCCAGGATGGTCTTGGTCTCCTGACCTCGTGATCCACCCGCCTCGGCCTCCCAAAGTGCTGGGATTGCAGGCGTGAGCCACCGTGCTGGGCCCCCCCTCCCCAACTTTCTTCGGCTCTGTCCTTTGCCGCTCAGACCAAAAACCTTAGAGTTGTCTTTGACTTCTGTCTTTCCCTTCCACCCACAGTTAACCAGGAAATCCTGCCATCTCCGCCTTTATTTTATTTTATTTTTTGAGATGGAGTTTCACCCTTGTTGCCCAGGCTGTAGTACAATGGCATGATCTCGGCTCACGGCAACCTCCACCTCCCGGGTTCAAGCGATTCTCCTGCCTCAGCCTTCTGAGTAGCTGGGATTACAGGCACCTGCCACCACGCCCAGCTAATTTTCTTTGTTTGTTTGTTTGTTTTGAGACAGAGTCTTGCTCTGTCCCCCAGGCTGGAGGGCAGTGGCACGATCTCGGCTCACTGCAACCTCTGCCTTGCAGGTTCAAGCTATTCTTCTGCCTCAGCCTCCCTAGTAGCTGGGACTACAGGCGTGTGCCACCACGCCTGGCTAATTTTTGTATTTTTAGTAGAGACGGGGTTTCACCATATTGGCCAGGCTGGTCTCAAACTCATGACCTCGTGATCCTCCTGCCTCAGCCTCCCAAAGCGCTGGGATTACAGGCATGAGCCATCATGCCTGGCAATTTTTTGTATTTTTAGTAGAGACGAGGTTTCACCATGTTGGCCAGGCTGGTCTCGAACTCCTAACCTCAGGTGTCCCACCCACCTCAGCCTCCCAAAGTGCTAGGATTACAGATGTGAGCCACCGCACCTGGCCTCCACCTTTAAAATCTATCCAGAATTCAACTGCTTCTCCCCTTCTACTGCTCACACCTCAATCTAGGCTGTCATCACCTCCTCTCTGGACTGTTGGAAAACTTAACGGTTTTTATAAACCTGATATTCTTTGACACACTTGCCATCAAGAGGCAGAGTCTATGTCCCTTCATCTTGAAACTGGGCCCCTCAACAAATAAAATGCAGAGGAAGTGATGCAGCTTAACTTCTAAAGTGCAGTTAGAAAAGATGATTTCTCAGCTGGGCATGGTGGCTCACGCCTGTAATCCCAGCACTTTGGGAGGCTCAGGTGGGCAGATTACTTGAGGTCAGGGGTTCAAGACCAGCCTGGCCAACATGGTGAAATGTCTCTACTAAAAATACAAAAATTGGCCAGGCATTGGTGGTGGGTGCCTGTAATCCCAGCTACTCAGGAGGCTGAGGCAAGAGAATTGCTTGAACTCAGAAGGCAGAGGTTGCAGTGGAAAAAAAAAAAAAGATAATTTCTCTCTCTTTCTCTCTCTCTCTGACACTTGCTTTAGAGGCTACATTAAAAAAAAAAACTAGTTGCCATGCTGGGGAGGGGTTTGGGTTACACAGGTGTATGCACTTATGAAACTTAGTGAAGTGTGTGAATTTCATTGTATGTAAAGTTTACCTCAAAAGAAAATATTGAACGCCAGTTAAAGATACGCCTGTAATCTGACTTCTTTGGGAGGCCAAGGCGGGAGGATCACTTGAGGCCAGGAGTTTGAGACTACCCTGGGCAACACAGCAAGACCTGTCTCTACAAAAATAAATAAGTAAATAAATAGCCAGATGTGGTGGCACACGATTTGCAGTCCCATTACTAGGGGCGGGG